GTGCCTCTCCCTCCCCTCCCGGCAGCAGGGCCTCCCCCGCGAATCTGAGCTTCTCGCGGATTCCTTCCTTGCGCTGTTTTGGTCAACAGCCTCAGCATCTGCACAGACGCCCGCAGGAGCAGCCGAGCCCTCGCCCGCCTCGACTGCCCGTTTCGAAGCCGCCCTGGGAAGCCCCCGGCCTGGGTTCCCGCTCGGCCCCGGCCCCTGCCCCAAGGCCCCTACAGTTCCTCCCGGCCCCCGCCCTCCGCTCACTCCCGGTCGTCCCTCGCGGCTCCGGGTCAAACCCGCGCTCCCCGCGGTCCCGCGCCTCCGACGCCACCGCTCCGGCTCGCGGGCCCGCGGCGCGTTCCTCCCTCGGATCCACGCGGAACGCCCCGCGCAGCTCGCTGGGCTCGGCCTCCCACATCCAGCGCGCCGCCTGCGCCGACCTTGGGGCCCGACCCCGACCCCGACCCCGACGGGCAGAGGCGACGCCGGGCCACCTACCATCTCCCCCGCGCCGCCCGCTTCTGGCCGGCCCCGGCCTTCTGCGCAGGCGCGGCGGCGGCTCCGCCCTCGTCCTCGGACGGCCGCGGCCCTCGGCTCCGGGGCAGTGCCGGGAGCCGGCCGCGGGGACTCCCACTCCCGGCATGCTCAGCGCCGCCCGGGGGCCCACGGGAGCTCGCGCCCCACAGCCCCTGCGCGTCCAGCCCTCTGCGAGGGCCTTGGCTCGCCCCTGCGGGGTCCAACGCCAGCCTGCGGCTGCCAGGCCCCACGCCGGCCAGGAAGTGCTCGCCGCCCGCGGCCGACGGGACCCGCCCACGCCCCGCCTCTTAAAGGGGGCAGTGACTGCGGCTGGGCGGGAGTCCGGGTCGGCTTGGCTGAGCGGGGGCGGTGCTGGGCAGGGCGGCGGCCGCTCCCTCCCGGACTCCCGGCCTCCCGGCCTCCCTGGTCCCGCCTGGGAAGGGATGCAAGGAAGCCCTCCGGCGCTGCGCTCCGAGGCGGGAGACAGCGTCCCCCTCCGCCCCTCGGGTCCTGGCGCCTCAGAGCCCGGCCCAGGCCGCGGAACGGTGATGCTCGGGCCGGACGGGCGGGCGCGGATCCCTGCGTCCCGGTGAGCACCAGGCCCGTCCATCCGGGGCTCTTTCCCGGGGTCCCCTTCCTTCCCTCCCTCCCTGGGGCTCCCCTCCCCTCTCTCCCTCCCCGGGGCTCACCTTCCCTTCTTCCCTTCCCAAGGGTCCCCTTCCTTCCTTCCCTCCCTCCCTGGGGCTCCCCTCTCTCCCTCCCCGGGGCTCCCATTCCCTTCTTCCCTTCCCAGGGGTCCCCTTCCTTCCTTCCCTCCCTCCCTGGGGCTCCCCTCCTCTCTCTCCCTCCCTGGGGCTCACCTCCCCTCTCTCTCTCCTCGGGGCTCCCCTTTTCTTGCAGGTATTGTCTCCCGGGGTCGGGTGGTCTGTGTGGCCTGGGGTCCCGCTCCTCCAGGCCTTGCCTAGGCGCTCTTCGCTGAGGCCCACGTTCTAACCTGGAATGGAACCTGCGTTCCCACCCTGGCCGCCCGGGTGGACTCGGGGCCTCCAGGGCCGGCCGCAGAGATGCAGCCCTGTCCCTGGCCCCCCTCCTGTGACTCCTAACGGCTCCTCACGGTGTCCATGACCCAGGGTGTGGACGCCTGCGCGGGGGAAGCAAGACCGCTGCGTATCGGGTCCCTATTCACTGCCTGTTTTTCTGATTATTCTGTCTTCCAAATTTATCTTATTTACCGGCTTTTTCAAAAGGAGTGTCTTAATGATTGGATTACTTGTGAAATATTTGTAGTTTTTTTCTCCTACAGGCTTGACTTAAATATTCTAAAGCTTTTTTGTGGTTGTTGAGACAGAGTTTTGCTGTCGCCCAGGCTGGAGTGCAGTGGCTGGTCAAGGCTCAAGCGATTCTCCCGCCTCAGCCTCCCCAGGAGCTGGGGCCACAGGGAGCATCACGCCCGGCTAATTATTTCATTTTTAATAGAGACAGGGTCTTGCTGTGTTGCCCAGGATGATCTCCAACTCCTGACCTCAAGCAGTTCGCCCACCTCAGCCTCCCAGAGCGCTGGGAATACAGATAATTGTGTCGTAATACAGCAGTGGCATTAACCACCGCACCTGGTCTTAGGTAGAATTTGAAAACCTTTTTATTTTGAGATGGTTGTAGATCACATGAAGTTGTAAGGAGTAATACAGAGAAATCCTACAGAGTGCCTTTGCCCTGTTTTCTCCAATGGTAGCACCTTGCAAAACCATAGTATATGTGGGGAATTTTCTTTGATCAAATCCCCTGACCTGTTGAGATTGCACCAACTATACATGCACTAGTGAGTGTGAATCTACACCTGTGTGTCTTCTCAATAAAATTGAGATTTTTTTTCACTCAGCCTTGAGATACATCCGCATTGTTATGTGTATCAATTGCTCAAGATGCAGAAATTCTAAGAATTCATTATTTAAAAAGTAATCCCAGCACTTTGGGAGGCTGAGGTGGGTGGATCACCTGAGGTCAGGAGTTTGAGACCAGCCTGGCCAACATGGCAAAACACCGTCTCTACTAAAAATACAAAAATTAGCTGGGTGTGGTGGCGAGCGCCTGTAATTCCAGCTACTTGGGAGGCTGAGGCAGGAGAATTGCTTGAACCCGGGAGGCAAAGGTTGCAGTGAGCTGAGATCACAACACTGCACTCCAGCCTGGGTGACAAGAGCAAAACTCCGTCTCAAACAGCAACAACAACAAAAAAAACACATTACAGGAATCCAAAGTGTCTTTTTAATAACTAGAACAGCTAAAGATGTTTACTAATTTGCTCAAAAAACATGCTACAATTTAGTAGTCAGTAGGATTTTGGAGGCAAGTTTGAAGATAAAATGAAATGAGTTTGAATAAAGGTGATTTGTATTTTAAGGGTCCATAAATAATTTCAGTTTCATGTTATGAGTATGTTTCAGTGGGAAATTTTAGTATAACTACAACTAAAATCCTCAAAGGTTTCTCATAAAAATTATAGCTCCCTTAGAGGGACAACTAATTTTAGGAACCTGATTGAGGAAGGAACCAGAAATGAACATAGAGGTGTCATTCACACATGAGCTGTGTTGAAACTTATTTTTCTGAAGCATAAAATCCATCAAAGAATCACTTTTTGGGATCTTTTGGGGAAACTGGGAAGTGTAAGCAAAGCATCTCAGATTTCTGTCTTGGTTCTGGAAAATACTAAAAGTTCACTTGTGAAGTAGCTGTTGATTTATTTAGCTCCGTTGGACCAACCGAGAGAAGCTTAGCAGTTGAGTGAGTCATTAAAATAACAGCTCAGCTATATGGCTAGGCATGACTAAGTGATTGCCTCATTGTTTGTTTTTAAGGTGGTAAATGTGTACTTAAAGTTGTACACGTGTACTTAAAGTTGTATTGAAACTAACATAAAATTGAGTGATTGGAACAGCACATTATCATTTATCCTATCTTGTTAGGAAGTTACCTGTTCTAGGTAAGTGAATTCTCTGTGGAGTGTGCTTCTCCTTTTGGGAGTCAGTCTCCAAGAATGTTTTGAATTGAACACTTTCTAACCAGAATATAGTCTTTTCTTGGTGACTTTTGCTTGTAATTCTGATCAGTACTGTTGTCTAACACAGTACTGTCTTCAGGACCTGCTGGGGTGCAGACAGTCGCTGAGCCTTCACCGAGTCATCTGGCCTCCAGGCTTTTTTAGTTCTCCTGTTTGTTTTGCATAAGGTTTGTCTCTTTCTGTGGCTGCCATTTCATGGTTTGGGCAGAATGCTGCCTCCAGAAATGCTGCCCTTACTTTTGCTGCATCTAACCTACTTTGCCTGGGAAACTCGATTAAACCAATTAGAATTTGGGTTAGCAGTGAAATGAAAGTATAGATATATAGATACATCTTTTAGTAACCAGGTTTCCAGGTCGGGGAATCTTTGTAATATGTGATGGTTGAGTAGGAATTCCTGAGTAACAGTCCATTGGATGCTGCTATGAAGAATGGTTAGGTTAATATTTTGTTGTTGTTTACTTTAAACTGTAAATCTGCGTAAGTGGTAGGTGTTGGTTTTGTTGCCTTTTTTGGGATAGCTACTTGTGACTGGTGATCTCCTAGTGGCCAAATTCCACGGACTCTACGTTTATTACTCCTTCCTTCCACGGTCTCGGTTTCCCACCTCTCAGCTCGTTCTGCCTTAGTGACCTTTGCTGGCCGCTGTCTCATCCTGCTTTCTGAACAGTGCTCCTGTCTGGGTGCCTTGCCCTACCCCTGCTCATCACCACCTGGACACCACGGCTACAGCCGCACTGAAACCGTCCTCATTCCCCCAGCAGTAATGTTCAGAAAGCAGGTTCCTGTCTGTGCTGTGCCTTGCCAGGATAAATTAATATACATTGTTTTAGGTATTCCTAAAGAAAGGAAGAGAAGGAGACTGAATTGGGATGATAACAAAAAGTTCTAGAGATCTAGGTATTGTGGCATATATATATATATATTTTTAATTTAACTATGTGTGACAATAACTCTTTTTCAGCTGAAAATGTGTGTCTGACATGCAAGCTCAGTGGGGCAGAGACCCGTGGATTGCTGTGCCCTGCCCTCCGGACCTGGATCATGAAGGTGTTGGGAAGAAGCTTCTTCTGGGTGCTGTTTCCCGTCCTTCCCTGGGCGGTGCAGGCTGTGGAGCACGAGGAGGTGGCGCAGCGTGTGATCAAACTGCACCGCGGGCGAGGGGTGGCTGCCATGCAGAGCCGGCAGTGGGTCCGGGACAGCTGCAGGAAGCTCTCAGGGCTTCTCCGCCAGAAGAATGCAGTTCTGAACAAACTGAAAACTGCAATTGGAGCAGTGGAGAAAGACGTGGGCCTGTCGGATGAAGAGAAACTGTTTCAGGTGCACACGTTTGAAATTTTCCAGAAAGAGCTGAATGAAAGTGAAAATTCCGTTTTCCAAGCTGTCTACGGACTGCAGAGAGCCCTGCAGGGGGATTACAAAGATGTCGTGAACATGAAGGAGAGCAGCCGGCAGCGCCTGGAGGCCCTGAGAGAGGCTGCAATAAAGGTCAGTCCTAGAGAGGGAGAGAGAGAGAGAGGTATCTCACTCTTCTTTTCTTACAAATGAATAGGAAGAAACAGAATATATGGAACTTCTGGCAGCAGAAAAACATCAAGTTGAAGCCCTTAAAAATATGCAACATCAAAACCAAAGTTTATCCATGCTTGACGAGATTCTTGAAGATGTAAGAAAGGCAGCGGATCGTCTGGAGGAAGAGATAGAGGAACATGCTTTTGACGACAATAAATCAGTAAGCGTTCCAGAACAGCTGCTTCTTCACCTATTTTAATTGCATAATATTATTATTCTTGCAGGTCAAGGGGGTCAATTTTGAGGCAGTTCTGAGGGTGGAGGAAGAAGAGGCCAATTCTAAGCAAAATATAACAAAACGAGAAGTGGAGGATGACTTGGGTCTTAGCATGCTGATTGACTCCCAGAACAACCAGTATATTTTGACCAAGCCCAGAGATTCAACCATCCCACGTGCAGATCACCACTTTATAAAGGTAGTGAGTCATGGTGGGGATGCCTGCCTTCCTACTTCTGTTTCTTATTTATTTTATTCTTCAGGACATTGTTACCATAGGAATGCTGTCCTTGCCTTGTGGCTGGCTATGTACAGCCATAGGATTGCCTACAATGTTTGGTTATATTATTTGTGGTGTACTTCTGGGACCTTCAGGACTAAATAGTATTAAGGTAAGAACAAAATTGGATTGTTTTGGTATCTGCAATTATATGGTTTTTCTTTTGTGTTTTTCAGTCTATTGTGCAAGTGGAGACATTAGGAGAATTTGGGGTGTTTTTTACTCTTTTTCTTGTTGGCTTAGAATTTTCTCCAGAAAAGCTAAGAAAGGTAAGGACCTCATCAACCTGTTACTGCAGCTAAAAAGTGTGTGACTCACTGTGTTCTCTTTAAGGTGTGGAAGATTTCCTTACAAGGGCCGTGTTACATGACACTGTTAATGATTGCATTTGGCTTGCTGTGGGGGCATCTCTTGCGGATCAAACCCACGCAGAGCGTCTTCATTTCCACGTGTCTGTCCTTGTCAAGCACACCCCTCGTGTCCAGGTTCCTCATGGGCAGTGCTCGGGGTGACAAAGAAGGTAGGTGACGGCATGTTCTGAGTGCGTGTCTATAGACCTGTCTTCAATGCCTTTCCCCCCACAGGCGACATTGACTACAGCACCGTGCTCCTCGGCATGCTGGTGACGCAGGACGTGCAGCTCGGGCTCTTCATGGCCGTCATGCCGACTCTCATACAGGCGGGCGCCAGTGCATCTTCTAGGTAAACGCTTTGTGTACGCAATTTGTTTTTATAAGTGAAATCACGTCTCTTTTTTCTTTCCCAGCATTGTCGTGGAAGTTCTCCGAATCCTGGTTTTGATTGGTCAGATTCTTTTTTCACTAGCGGCGGTTTTTCTTTTATGTCTTGTTATAAAGAAGTATCTCATTGGACCCTATTATCGGAAGCTGCACATGGAAAGCAAGGGGAACAAAGAAATCCTGATCTTGGGAATATCTGCCTTTATCTTCTTAATGTTAACGGTAATTCTCAAACTATGTGTTATTTATGTAATTCTCATGTAAAGCTGCGTCCTGCCTCTCTCAGGTCACGGAGCTGCTGGACGTCTCCATGGAGCTGGGCTGTTTCCTGGCTGGAGCGCTCGTCTCCTCTCAGGGCCCCGTGGTCACCGAGGAGATCGCCACCTCCATCGAACCCATCCGCGACTTCCTGGCCATCGTTTTCTTCGCCTCCATAGGTAATCTTCCTTCTTTACATTATGATTGTGTTCGGTCGTAACGTGTCTGTCCTGTTCCCAACAGGGCTCCACGTGTTCCCCACGTTTGTGGCGTACGAGCTCACGGTGCTGGTGTTCCTCACCTTGTCAGTGGTGGTGATGAAGGTATGGACTGGAAGGGTCCACGCCCCTCGCAGTTCAGCAGTGACGTAATGAACCGCTCTTGCAGTTTCTCCTGGCGGCGCTGGTCCTGTCTCTCATTCTGCCGAGGAGCAGCCAGTACATCAAGTGGATCGTCTCTGCGGGGCTTGCCCAGGTCAGCGAGTTTTCCTTTGTCCTGGGGAGCCGGGCGCGAAGAGCGGGCGTCATCTCTCGGGAGGTGAGTGGCTTCCCCCCGCGGAGCGCTTCTCGTCTGTGACCCGCTCTGCACTTTGCTGTTGCAGGTGTACCTCCTTATACTGAGTGTGACCACGCTCAGCCTCTTGCTCGCCCCGGTGCTGTGGAGAGCTGCAATCACGAGGTGTGTGCCCAGACCGGAGAGACGGTCCAGCCTCTGATGGCTCGGAGATGATGGACCGTGGAAGGGAAGCGTCTGTGGGGAGTGAGCGCTTAGATGGCCAGCAGCTGCTCCTTCTGGGAAGCTCGCACCTTGGCAACAGAACAGCCCTCTAGCAGAGCGTCAGTGCAGTCGTGTTATCCCGGCTTTTACAGAATATTCTTGTCCTATTTTAGAATTTTCCGGAGTAGTTTATTTGCAGTCTGTTGATTATGTGCAGTAGACCCGGGACACTGCGTTTTACCGATCACCTTGAATGTGGTGCCTGGATGTGCCTTTTTTTTTTTTCCCTGAAATTATTATTAATTTTCTATTGTGAGTTCATCAGTTCATAGTTTTTTTAGTAAAGAAGCAAAATTAAAAGGCTTTTAAAAATGTACAACTTCAGAATTATAATCTGTTAGTCAAATATTTGTTATTAAACATTTCTGTAATATGAAGTTGTAATCCTGGCCGTGAGCTTGGAAGCTTACTTTTGATTCTTAAAGCCTATGTTTTCTAAAATGAGACAAATACGGATGTCTATTTGCCTTTTATTGTAACTTTTAAATGAAATAATTTCATGTCAATTTCTATTAGATATATCACTTAAAATATTTGGTTTTAAATCACAAGAATATGTATTCTTTAATAAAGATAATTTATGATCATGGTATAATTAATTGAAATTTATTAAAATCTGTTTTTATTAATTTTTTTGTATTGAGCTTATCTTTATACAAAA